GTGACAGAGCTAGACTCCACCCCCCCCAAAAAAAAGAGAGAGAAAATAGGCAAATGACATAAACATTTTACTGAAAAGGATATGGCATAGATGACAAATGAGCACATGAAAAAAGGAACATCATTAGCCATCAGGGAACTTCACACTTATCAAAATGGCTAAAATAAAAACTTGTGACTGGGCACAGTGGCTCATGCCAGCACTTTGGGAGGCCGAGGCGAGTAAATCACCTGAGGTCAGGAGTTCCAAGACCAGCCTGGCCAACACGGCGAAACCTCGTCTCTACTAAAAATACAAAAATTAGCCGGGCGTGGTGGCAGGCGCCTGTAGTCCCGGCTACCCGGGAGGCTGAGGCAGGAGAATCGCTTGGACCTGGGAGGCAGAGGTTGCAGTGAGCTGAGATTGCACCATTGCACTCCAGCCTGGGCGACAGAGCGAGACTCCGTTCCCCGCGCCCCCCCCTCAAAAAAAGAGTAAACTGAAAGGACTGTGTTTGCAGGAATGTAAGGAAATGTCCTTGTTCTGATGCACAAGTTAATGGTTCCCTGGTGAAGGGACCTGAAAGACTGGAGAAAAACGCACTGCTTCCTCAACAGTAGGGGCAATGCCAAGTCCAGGGTTAGAGCACATTCAGCGGTGTAGTATCTGTCATGTGGCTGTCAGGCATGGCTACTGCCTGCATTGTGTGCAGACTTGGAAATGAAGTCGGCTCTCAATCAGCGAAAGACTCTACAGGCCCAACTGCCACACACATTGCAGGAAGGCCATATTTGAATCCCGCCAAAAACCTTTGCTGTGGGGTCCAATGGGCTCATACTTCCGGTCTCCCAACAGCCAATCCTAGCACTGGGCATTTGCGGGTGGCCCAGCAAGTGGCCTAGCACTTGCGGGGGCGTGGCCATGGAGACACAGTGACCAAAGGCAGAGAAGAATGCGAATGGGGGAGGGGAAGCGGAGGCTGAGGTGAGCCTAGAGCGGCGGTTAGAGCCGGTGAGGTGAAAGAGAGCGACCGTTAGGACAGGCTGAGGACTTCTGGTCTGTTCGGTACTTGAACTGCCAGCAAATTTCAACTCCCGCTTGCCATTCAACATCATGGATGATCCGAAGAGTGAACAGCAGCGCATACTGCGCCGCCACCAACGCGAGAGGCAGGAGCTGCAGGCCCAGATCCGGAGCTTAAAAAACTCGGTCCCCAAGACCGACAAGACGAAAAGAAAGCAGTTGCTCCAAGACGTGGCCCGCATGGAGGCCGAGATGGCTCAGAAGCACCGGCAGGAGCTGGAGAAGTTCCAAGACGACAGTAGCATTGAATCTGTCGTCGAAGACCTGGCCAAGATGAATCTGGAAAACCGGCCTCCCCGCTCCTCCAAAGCCCACAGAAAGAGAGAAAGAATGGAGTCCGAGGAGAGGGAGCGCCAGGAGAGCATCTTCCAGGCTGAGATGTCGGAGCACCTGGCCGGCTTCAAGCGCGAGGAGGAGGAGAAGCTCGCCGCCATCCTGGGAGCCAGGGGTCTGGAGATGAAAGCGATCCCGGCCGACGGCCACTGCATGTACCGCGCCATCCAAGACCAGCTGGTGTTCAGCGTGTCTGTGGAGATGCTGCGCTGCCGCACCGCCAGCTACATGAAGAAGCACGTCGACGAGTTCCTGCCCTTCTTCAGCAACCCCGAGACCAGCGACTCCTTCGGCTACGACGACTTCATGATCTACTGCGACAACATCGTGCGCACCACGGCATGGGGAGGCCAGCTGGAGCTGAGGGCCCTGTCGCACGTCCTGAAGACCCCCATCGAGGTGATCCAGGCCGACTCGCCCACCTTGATCATCGGGGAGGAGTACGTCAAGAAGCCGATCATCCTGGTCTACCTGCGCTATGCCTACAGCCTCGGCGAGCACTACAACTCCGTGACACCGCTCGAGGCCGGCGCCGCCGGGGGCGTGCTCCCGCGTCTCCTGTAGGCCCCAAGGCGCTGAGCAGCCCCGGGAAACTGTCGCCGTCGCCGCATCTCCTCAGTAGGCTCAGTTTATTTTCCCCTTTTGCTTTTCTCTGTTTTTCTTTTCCTTCCTTTTAATCAAAACTACCCGCCCCCGCCCCGCCCCCGCTTTCCTAACCTTGCTGCTTTCACAGGGTGGGAAACGAAATTCGAGGGAAATTCCCCGGAAATATGAGGGAAATCTCTGCATTGCACCACCAGAGGGGCATAAATTTGAAAGTTCTAACCTCTTCTTGCCCTTAAGGGTCTTTTACCTCCCTCACCAACTAAGATTTGGTCATGTTGCGTATAACTTCACCACAAAAATGGAAATATTGGCCGGGCGCGGTGGCTCACGCCTGTAATCCCAGCACTTTGGGAGGCCGAGGCGGGCGGATCACGAGGTCAGGAGTTCGAGACCAGCCTGGCCAACATGGTGAAACCCCACCTCTACAAAAAATACAAAAATTAGCCGGGCGTGGTGGCAGGCACCTGTAGTCCCAGATACTCGGGAGGCTAAGGCAGGAGAATCGCTTGACGGGAAGCGGAGGTTGCAGTGAGCCGAGATCGTGCCTTTGCACTCCAGCGTGGAAGACAGTGAGACTCCGTCTCAAAAAAATGAAAAATTAGCCAGGCAGGTTGGCGGGGGCCTGTAATCCTAGCTACTTGGGGTGCTGAGGCAGGAGAATCAACTGAACCCGGGAGGCGGAGGCTGCAGTGGGCCGGGATCGTACTACTGCACTCCAGCATGGAAGACAGCGAGACTCCGTCTCCAAAAAAAAAAAAAGAAAAAAAGGAAATGTTAA